CACAATCTGAGGCAGCCCCTGAAAACACGATGCCAAGAGCCCTAGGTAATAGCAGTGTCCACCAGGAAAATTGGGTTTGTTAAGGCAGCATGGCTCCAGAGTTCTGCTAATAACAACCTGAAACCAACAGAGTGGGAGAGGAATTATGTTTTTTAAAAAAATTCTTTCAACAGAACACAAAGACTGGAATGGAAGTAGACTAGGATATCAGAGTGAATCATGCATACTAAGGGTAGGTGTTAGTTCATAGAAATAAATATATATATTGCTACCTACATATATACTTAGAAGATATGTAAACCGTATTTCTTCAATTCAGAGAATAAATCATTTAGGACCAAAGGTTTGCCAAGTGTAGCTCTGGCTGGGGAGGAGCCCCCGTGGGAAGGTGTGCGTCTTCTCCCAGAGGTCACTATCATCGCGGGAGCTCCTGCCCTGCAGGGAGCACCTGGCCTGGCACCCGCAGCCATTCTCTACAAGGGGTGCAGATGCGCAGATGCGCAGATGCTCAGAGGTGACAGAAACAGAGCATCTCCCACCCATTCCTTCATCAAACAGCCAGGAGTGAGGAAGAGGACCCTCCTGAGTGAGGACTGAGGATCCACCCTCACCCACATAGTGGGACCACAGAATCCAGCTCAGCCCCTCTTGTCAGCCCTGGTACACACTGGCAATGATCTCACCCCGAGCACACCCCTCCCCCCAATGCCACTTCGGGCCGACTCAGAGTCAGAGACTTGGTCTGAGGGGAGCAAACACAATCGGCAGAGGATGGCGGTCCAGGCTCAGTCTGGCATCCAAGTCAGGACCTTGAGGGATGACCAAAGGCCCCTCCCACCCCCAACTCCCCCGACCCCACCAGGATCTACAGCCTCAGGATCCCCGTCCCAATCCCTACCCCTACACCAACACCATCTTCATGCTTACCCCCACCCCCCCATCCAGATCCCCATCCGGGCAGAATCCGGTTCCACCCTTGCCGTGAACCCAGGGAAGTCACGGGCCCGGATGTGACGCCACTGACTTGCGCATTGGAGGTCAGAGGACAGCGAGATTCTCGCCCTGAGCAACGGCCTGACGTCGGCGGAGGGAAGCAGGCGCAGGCTCCGTGAGGAGGCAAGGTAAGACGCCGAGGGAGGACTGAGGCGGGCCTTCCCATCTCCTCCCCCACCACCATCCTGGCAGAATCCGGGCTTTGCCCCTGCAATCAACCCACGGAAGCTCCGGGAATGGCGGCCAAGCACGCGGATCCTGACGTTCACATGTACGGCTAAGGGAGGGAAGGGGTTGGGTCTCAGGATGTGGCCCCTCCTCACTTCTGTTTCCAGATCTCAGGGAGTTGATGACCTTGTTTTCAGAAGGTGACTCAGGTCAACACAGGGGCCCCCATCTGGTCGACAGATGCAGTGGTTCTAGGATCTGCCAAGCATCCAGGTGGAGAGCCTGAGGTAGGATTGAGGGTACTCCTGGGCCAGAATGCGCACACTGAAGGCCCGTGCATTCCTCTCCCAGGAATCAGGAGCTCCAGGAACCAGGCAGTGAGGCCTTGGTCTGAGTCAGTGTCCTCAGGTCACAGAGCAGAGGGGACGCAGACAGTGCCAACACTGAAGGTTTGCCTGGAATGCACACCAAGGGCCCCACCACCCTGAGGTGCCCTCCCACTTCCTCCTTCAGGTTCTGAGGGGGACAGGCTGACAAGTAGGACCCGAGGCACTGGAGGAGCATTGAAGGAGAAGATCTGTAAGTAAGCCTTTGTCAGAGCCTCCAAGGTTTAAGGCCTCACACACGCTCCTTCTCTCCCCAGGCCTGTGGGTCTTCATTGCCCAGCTCCTGCCCGCACTCCTGCCTGCTGCCCTGACCAGAGTCATCATGCCTCTTGAGCAGAGGAGTCAGCACTGCAAGCCTGAAGAAGGCCTTGAGGCCCGAGGAGAGGCCCTGGGCCTGGTGGGTGCGCAGGCTCCTGCTACTGAGGAGCAGCAGACCGCTTCTTCCTCTTCTACTCTAGTGGAAGTTACCCTGGGGGAGGTGCCTGCTGCCGACTCACCGAGTCCTCCCCACAGTCCTCAGGGAGCCTCCAGCTTCTCGACTACCATCAACTACACTCTTTGGAGACAATCCGATGAGGGCTCCAGCAACCAAGAAGAGGAGGGGCCAAGAATGTTTCCCGACCTGGAGTCCGAGTTCCAAGCAGCAATCAGTAGGAAGATGGTTGAGTTGGTTCATTTTCTGCTCCTCAAGTATCGAGCCAGGGAGCCGGTCACAAAGGCAGAAATGCTGGAGAGTGTCCTCAGAAATTGCCAGGACTTCTTTCCCGTGATCTTCAGCAAAGCCTCCGAGTACTTGCAGCTGGTCTTTGGCATCGAGGTGGTGGAAGTGGTCCCCATCAGCCACTTGTACATCCTTGTCACCTGCCTGGGCCTCTCCTACGATGGCCTGCTGGGCGACAATCAGGTCATGCCCAAGACAGGCCTCCTGATAATCGTCCTGGCCATAATCGCAATAGAGGGCGACTGTGCCCCTGAGGAGAAAATCTGGGAGGAGCTGAGTATGTTGGAGGTGTTTGAGGGGAGGGAGGACAGTGTCTTCGCACATCCCAGGAAGCTGCTCATGCAAGATCTGGTGCAGGAAAACTACCTGGAGTACCGGCAGGTGCCCGGCAGTGATCCTGCATGCTACGAGTTCCTGTGGGGTCCAAGGGCCCTCATTGAAACCAGCTATGTGAAAGTCCTGCACCATACACTAAAGATCGGTGGAGAACCTCACATTTCCTACCCACCCCTGCATGAACGGGCTTTGAGAGAGGGAGAAGAGTGAGTCTCAGCACATGTTGCAGCCAGGGCCAGTGGGAGGGGGTCTGGGCCAGTGCACCTTCCAGGGCCCCATCCATTAGCTTCCACTGCCTCGTGTGATATGAGGCCCATTCCTGCCTCTTTGAAGAGAGCAGTCAGCATTCTTAGCAGTGAGTTTCTGTTCTGTTGGATGACTTTGAGATTTATCTTTGTTTCCTGTTGGAATTGTTCAAATGTTCCTTTTAACAAATGGTTGGATGAACTTCAGCATCCAAGTTTATGAATGACAGTAGTCACACATAGTGCTGTTTATATAGTTTAGGGGTAAGAGTCCTGTTTTTTATTCAGATTGGGAAATCCATTCCATTTTGTGAGTTGTCACATAATAACAGCAGTGGAATATGTATTTGCCTATATTGTGAACGAATTAGCAGTAAAATACATGATACAAGGAACTCAAAAGATAGTTAATTCTTGCCTTATACCTCAGTCTATTATGTAAAATTAAAAATATGTGTATGTTTTTGCTTCTTTGAGAATGCAAAAGAAATTAAATCTGAATAAATAATTCTTCCTGTTCACTGGCTCATTTCTTTACCATTCACTCAGCATC